ACTTCTGCTTCCCAGACACAAGCCATCCTTCCACCTCAGCCTGCAGAGCAGCTGGGACTACAGGTGTGCGCCATCACATCCATCTATTTTTTGTATTTTTTTGGAGAGACAGGGTCTCACTATGTAGCCCAGGCTGGTCAGCAACTCCAGGGCTTAAGTGATTGTTCTGCCTTGGCTTGCCAAAGTGTTGGAATTACAGCTGTGAGCCTCCATGTGTGGCCCCTCAGTACTCTTTTGAAAGTGAACATAATGGTGTCTAACTAAAAATATCCCTTTAGTCTCTCCCAGCCAAGTTCACTGTGGGAACTGAGACTGTAGGCTGTTTGGGGCCACAGGAGACTCCCATTACCATTGTTTTATTGTTTTATTTTATTTATTTATTTTTTTGAGACTGAGCCTCGCTCTATTGCCCAGGCTGGAGTGCAGTGGCACTGTCTGAGCTCACTGCAACCTCCGCCTCCTGGGTTCCAGTGATTCTTGTGCCTCAGCCTCCCGAGTAGCTGGAGTTACAGGCACCTGCCACCATGCCTGGCTACTTTTTGTGTTTTTAGTAAAGACTGGGTTTCACCTTGTTGGCCAGGCTGGTCTCTAACTCCTGACCTCAAGTGAGCCACCCGCCTTGGCCTCCAAAGTGCTGGGACTACAGTTGTGAGCCACCAAGCCCAGCCACATGACCATTGCTTTAGATCCTTAAATTGAGAAGACATTTTTTTCTCAAAAAAGGAGCTGAGCTTTGAAGATTCTTGGTAACACTTCCCAGAGCTAATAGAGTTGGGTGGAGAAATTAATGAAAATTCATGGAGTAGGAGTGATCTTGCCCGTTCCTTGGAGGTTGGGAGACACTCTTCTTGGTACCAGAAGGGCAGAACTATGTCTGTGTGGCCAATTATTGCAGAGTCGAATTGGGGTAAACTAAGGACTTTCACACCTGCCAGAGTAGTGACTTTTGGCCCAGGAGAAGTCAGGGTGTGAGAGGACTGGCCTGATAAGTTTGTCTTCTCTGGATTTGTTTTCTTGCAGATTTATCAGGATGAGCTTCCAGGCCCCACGCAGACTCCTGGAGCTGGCAGGGCAGAGCCTGCTGAGGGACCAGGCCTTGGCCATCTCCGTCCTGGATGAGCTGCCCAGGGAGCTCTTCCCCCCACTGTTCGTGGAGGCCTTCACTAGCAGACGCTGCGAGGTTCTGAAGGTGATGGTGCAGGCCTGGCCCTTCCCCTGCCTCCCTCTGGGGTCCCTGATGAAGACGCCTGATCTGGAGATCTTACATTATGTAGTGGATGGGATTGATTGCCTGCTTGCCCAAAAGGTTCGCCCCAGGTGAGGTGACCCAGGTGGGGAGGGCCCAGGTGCGTTCTGAGCTTTTCCCCTATGTTACTCACAGGAGGTGGAAACTTCAAGTGCTGGAAATGCGGGATGTTGATGAGAATTTTTGGACCATATGGTCTGGAGCCAGGCCCCTGTCCTGCTCCCCAGAGGCCATGAGTAAGAGACAGACAGTGGAGGACTGTCCAAGGACAGGAGAGAAGCAGCCCTTGAAGGTGTTCATGGATGTTTGCCTCAAGGAAAAATTCATGGATGAAGATCTGAGCTTCTTCTCTGGGTGGGTGCAGCACAGAAGAGGTTCAGTACACCTGTGCTGTACTAAGGTGGTGAATTATTCAATGAGCATTCTAAATTTCAGAAACATATTGGAAACAGTATACCCAGACAGTATCCAAGTGTTGGAAATTTGGAACATGTGCTGGCTGTGTATGATAGTAGAGTTTAGCCGTTACCTGAGCCAGATGAGGAATCTTCGCAAACTCTTCATCTCCGATGGCTGTCGTTACCTGCTAAGCTCTGACAGCCAAGAACAGTTAGTTGCTGAATTCAGCTCTGTGCTCCTCAGGCTGGAGAACCTCCAGATGCTTTATGTAAGAAGGGTCTGCTTCTTCAGAGGCCACCTGGACCAGCTGATCAGGTGAGGAAGGATGGTGAGCTTTCTCTGGGGGCATTGCCCAGTACTAACTTCTTGCTCTCCCCAGGTGCCTCAGGAGCCCGTTGGAGACATTGGCATTAACTTATGGCTTCCTAGAAGAAGAGGACTTGAAATGCCTGCCCCGGTACCCAAGTCTCAGTCAACTGAAGCAGCTGAATCTGAGTCATGGTGCACTGCGCTTCATCCGTCTTGAGCCCCTCCGAGCTCTGCTAGAGAAAGTTGCTGCCACTCTTCAGACCCTCTTCTTAGTGGACTGTGGGATTGGGTACTCCAAACTCAGGGTCATCCTGCCTGCCCTGAGCCGCTGCTCCAACCTCACCACTTTCTGTTTTCACGGCAATGACACGTCCATGGATGCTCTGAAGGACCTGCTGCGCCACACAGGCAGGCTGAGCAATTTGAGCCTGGAAACATATCCTGCCCCTCGGGAGAGTCTTGACAACAGGGGTCGTGTCATTTTGGAGCTCCTCACCCCACTTCAGGCTGAGCTGATGCGTATACTGAGGGAAGTAAGGGAGCCCAAAAGGATCTTCTTTGGTCCGGTGTCCTGCCCTTGCTGTGGCACTTCGCCCACTGAGCAACTGGAGTTCAATTTTTGCTTGTGGGGAAGGCCTGCCTAGTGGGGTGGAGGTATAAAAAGCTTTTTCTCCAG